GATTGACTGATAACTGCACCAGTTCCCCCTTCCACAGGCTACTGGGCAGCTGAGCCCTAGCCAGGAGTCCGCAGAGACAGGCAGGCACATGGAGAGAGGAGTGCCAAGGCCCGGCTGAGCCATGGAGGTGGGGGGCGGGGCGGAACACGTGCGAGTGCTGTCCATGAGTGGCCCAGGTGCTGGGAGCTAAGCACATTCGACGGCTGCGAGTCAGGAGGGCAGCTCCTTCTGGAAGCCTGGAGCTGGTGAGGCCAGGTGCTTTCCCTGCTGCGGTGGCTGGCGATGGGAGTGTTTCCTGAGGCTGCCACCAAGCCCCTCCTCAGCATGGGTTGGTGCGGGAAGTCCTTGAGTGCCTGTGGGTCGGCAGGAGCTCCGGTGAGACTCAAGTTCGCTCACCCCACGGTTCTGAAACCGGTCTCCCGCCTTTCCTACCCTCAGGTTTAGGGACCGTCGCGGCAGCCCTAGGGCTGCCAGATTCTGCACTCCCATTTTAGGATGAAAGAAATCAGGTCTAGACTGAGGGCCACGAGTCCCAACACCCAGGGAGGATCCGTACAGGGGCGGGGGGACTGCCCCAAACCATAAGGTCAGGAGGTGGACGCTGACCACAGGGACAGGTGGGCAGGGAAGAGGCTCAGCTGCTGGAGTGGAGGAAGCCGGGAGGGTCGGGGGAGAGCAGGGCACCGAGCTGGGGACGTGTCAGGGACGAAGCGAGGGTGGGCGAGCGCGGACCGCTGGGACCCCGGGGCTCAGTGCCGCTCACCGGGGGTGACCGCGCGCCCAGCCCCGGCCCAGCCTGGCCCCGGCGAGCCCATCCAAGCCGCGCTTCCCGGAGGCAGAGGACGACCGCGCTTTCCGGGTCTGGCGCGGGCTTTGGCGGCCCAAGGGCGGGGCCGGGGCGCCGTGGGTGGGGAAAGGGCGGGGCCTGGCAGGACCCGGAAGTGCGCTGCGGCCCCGCCCCCTGGCCGCGTGGCTGCGCGTCCTGGCTGTTGCCGATAAAGTTGTTTGACGCCGGCCCGGCGGCGGGTCACGTGAGCGGAAAATGGCGGCCCCGGCAGGCGGCGGAGGCTCCGCGGTGTCGGTGCTGGCCCCGAACGGCCGGCGCCACACGGTGAAGGTGACGCCGAGCACCGTGCTGCTTCAGGTGCGGCCGCCCGCCCGGGGCGGACGGGTAGGAGCAGTTCACCATCCTTTCATCTCACCCCCAGGTTCTGGAGGACACGTGCCGGCGGCAGGACTTCAACCCCTGTGAATATGATCTGAAGTGAGTTTGCTCCAGCTCAGCAGCAGGGTCTGGGGCAGCAAGTGTGCTCTGGTCTGTCTTGCAGGTTTCAGAGGAGCGTGCTCGACCTTTCTCTCCAGTGGAGATTTGCCAACCTGCCCAACAATGCCAAGCTGGAGATGGTGCCCGCTTCCCGGAGCCGTGAGGGGCCTGAGAACATGGTGGGTCGTGCTCTGGGGGAGGCTGACTGTGTTAAGGAAGTTTCTCATGTCTTATACCCTCCAGGTTCGCATCGCTTTGCAGCTGGACGATGGCTCGAGGTTGCAGGACTCTTTCTGTTCAGGCCAGACCCTCTGGGAGCTTCTCAGCCATTTTCCACAGATCAGGTGAGCATCAGTGGGCTGGGGGCTCTTCCCTAGGTACCTGATGGTTTCTTTCCTCTCCTCCCAGGGAGTGCCTGCAGCACCCCGGCGGGGCCACCCCAGTCTGCGTGTACACGAGGGATGAGGTAGGCGGCCTGCTCTTGCTCACCCAGTCCCCAGGCGCACCTGTCCTGGCTGCTCCTCCTGCAGGTGACGGGTGAAGCTGCCCTGCGGGGCACGACGCTGCAGTCGCTGGGCCTGACCGGGGGCAGCGCCACCATCAGGTAAGGGCAGTGCTGCTGGGGCCGAGGAGTCTAGGTGCTTCCCTTGTCCTCTGGCCCCACTCAGGTTTGTCATGAAGTGCTACGACCCCGTGGGCAAGACCCCAGGAAGCCTGGGCTCGTCAGCGTCGGCTGGCCAGGCAGCCGCCAGCGCTCCACTTCCCTTGGAATCTGGGGAGCTCAGCCGCGGCGACTTGAGCCGTCCGGAGGACGCGGACACCTCAGGGCCCTGCTGCGAGCACACTCAGGAGAAGCAGAGCACAAGGGCACCCGCAGCTGCCCCCTTTGTTCCTTTCTCGGGTGGGGGACAGAGACTGGGGGGCCCTCCTGGGCCCACGAGGCCTCTGACATCATCTTCAGCTAAGTTGCCGAAGTCCCTCTCCAGCCCTGGAGGCCCCTCCAAGCCAAAGAAGTCCAAGTCGGGCCAGGATCCCCAGCAGGAGCAGGAGCAGGAGCGGGAGCGGGATCCCCAGCAGGAGCAGGAGCGGGAGCGGGTAAAAGGGGCTCTAGGCCTTGGGACTTGGGGCACCCGCCGTCAGCCGCGCCCTCTGCCTCCAGCCCGTGGACCGGGAGCCCGTGGACCGGGAGCCGGTGGTGTGCCACCCCGACCTGGAGGAGCGGCTGCAGGCCTGGCCAGCGGAGCTGCCTGATGAGTTCTTTGAGCTGACGGTGGACGACGTGAGAAGACGCTTGGCCCAGCTCAAGAGTGAGCGGTGGGTGCCCCCTCAGTGCCTCCCGGCATCTTAGAAGCCCTGTTCCTTCCCCTCCTCACCACAGGAAGCGCCTGGAAGAAGCCCCCTTGGTGACCAAGGCCTTCAGGGAGGCGCAGATAAAGGAGAAGCTGGAGCGCTACCCAAAGGTCTGCAGACAGGATGTGGGGGCGACTGAGGCGTCCCTCCAACCCTTCCACTTGTCTGGCCTAGGTGGCTCTGAGGGTCCTGTTCCCCGACCGCTACGTCCTACAGGGCTTCTTCCGCCCCAGCGAGACAGGTGGGCAGCGCTGTGGGGTGTCCGGGGATGGGAGCTGTCTGTATGTTCTTTTTCTCCTCTGCAGTGGGGGACTTGCGAGACTTCGTGAGGAGCCACCTGGGGAACCCCGAGCTGTCATTTTACCTGTGTACGTTTTTTCTCCTGAGCCCACTCCTGCCTCTTCCTAACACGTAGGTGCCTTCTCTCCTCAGTCATCACCCCTCCAAAAACAGTCCTGGACGACCACACGCAGACCCTCTTTCAGGTACCTGAGGGCCTCCCTGGGGTGCTGCGGGGGGGGGACGGTGTGACCCACTTTCCCTTTCCAGCCCCAGCTTGGTGACCGGGTGGCTCCATTCACCCTGGGTCCCTCGCTGAAACGGTGCCTGGGACCAGAGCAGAGAACACGCTTGCCAGTGGTAGGAGATGGAGGCGACGTGGACTCTGGGAGGCTTCTTTTTTGGGGTCCATCCAGAGGCCGAGCCTCTCCAAGCACTGGTCAGCCTCCATGCCACCCAGTCTGCCGACCCTCCTCTCCACCATCCCCTCGTCCGAGCAGTGGCGATCCCTCCCGAGTCAAGGCTGGGCACAAGCACGTGGGGACAGGCCGGGTAGGCTGCCTGGCTCAGTGCTCCCTGCACAGCCCGGCCCCTGAGCCCCCCGCCCTCCCTGCAGGCGAACCTCTTCCCGGCCGCTCTGGTGCACTTGGGAGCCGAGGAGCCGGCAGGTGAGTGTCAGTGGTTGGGGCCAGTGTCGGAGGAGGCTCAGGGTGAGCTTGGGCCTCCCTGCAGGTGTCTACCTGGAGCCTGGCCTGCTGGAGCATGCCATCTCCCCATCTGCGGCCGATGTGCTGGTGGCCAGGTAAGTGCCGGTGGGTCTGGGGGCACCTCCCGACTCACCACTCTGTGTCTTCGCCTCCCCACAGGTACATGTCCAGGGCCGCCGGGTCCCCTTCCCCATTGCCAGCCCCTGACCCTGCACCTAAGTCTGAGCCAGCTGCTGAGGAGGGGGCGCTGGTCCCCCCTGAGCCCATCCCAGGGACGGCCCAGCCCGTGAAGAGGAGCCTGGGCAAGGTGCCCAAGTGGCTGAAGCTGCCGGGTACTGCGGCTGGGTGGAAGGTGGGGTGCTGTTGTGTGGTCACCCTGATGTGTCTGCACTACAGCCAGCAAGAGGTGAGAGCTGCCAGCCTGAGGTGCCCACTCCGCCAGCCACAGGACCACCTCCTCTGCCAGCAGGAATAAAGACTTGTGCATCCCTCAACGCCTTCCTGTCATGCTTCCTCCAGAAAAGGG